TACATCGAATTCTCTTAATCCTTTTTTTTCAAACTAAGCGAACATAAGTTCAGAGAGGTAATTTGCCAAGGACCTATGACTAGTTAGTGCTAAAGATAAAATTCAAAACCAGGCCTCTGAATTTCCGACCCCCTACTCTTCCCACCACAGCGGAATGCCTCACCTATCAAAAATAAAAATTTCTAATGGCCTATTGAGCTTTTCCATGATCTCTTCACCTAAGTAACTATTTCCAATTAATGCCTTCTTAGCAGACTGATCCCATTTTTCCTCCCTTCACTTTCCTATACTTCTTTTTCCTCTAATTTTACCCATCCTTCAAACTCCATTTTAAACTTTTTTTTCCTTCCATAGAACTTTCCTTATCTTATCACAATTGCCCTCTCTGAATTTTTATATTACTTATAATAGGCACCATATAATATAGCGTTCTCTGTTACACTGCTTTTCCCTTAAATAGACCTTAATCTCCTTGAAGACAGAAGCTATCCTATGTCTTTGGGGAGTGGCAATCTTTCCAAATTTCTTTAGCTTTCCCCCAGAGCCGTGAGTAGATACTTCTGGAATGGACGAATGATCTAAACTCAATAGACAAATACTTGTTGATTCATTAAAGACAGCCCCAAACTCTGCTGTTTCACCCTTTGCTTCATAATCTACAGCACACCAATTAATCCAAAAGGGCTGAGGGGCTAATCCACACTGCAGCCCCGCCACGTAACGCTACCCGCCCGCGCTGTCACGCCACGCCCAGCCTGCTGGTTGCAGATTTGGCGTAGCCCAACCCTGGGACGGCCGATTGGGCGTGGTGTGCGTGGCTGAAGGCGTGGCTGAGAAGAGAAACCTACGCTTTGGGTCAGACTCGGTAGCTTCCGGTAATCTTCGACAATTTCCGGCAACGGTTTTCTCTCTCGTCGACCAACCTCGGGTATTTCCGACTCCCTTCGGGCTTTTCCGTCTGGTTCCCGCTCGGCTTTCTCCACTTCGGGTATTCCCGTGTCCCGCTCGGAAGCACTCGGCAATCGCTCGGCCTCCCCCATCCCCCGGTAACGGTCGCTGGTGAGTTTAAATGAGCAGGGGCTGGCCGGGCCGGAGCCGCTACAGGGGGGGCCTGAGGCACTGCAGAAAGTGGGCCTGAGCCTCGAGGATGACGGTGCTGCAGGAACCCGTCCAGGTAATGATAACCTTCTTCTCTGGGGCTTGGCTGTATATTTATGTTCTTTTTCCTCCATTTGCAGGCTGCTATATGGCAAGCACTAAACCACTATGCTTACCGAGATGCGGTTTTCCTCGCAGAACGCCTTTATGCAGAAGGTTTGAAATCTATTCATTGCTGTAGAATGATACAATAGCCTTTTTAAAAAATGTCTGTTTTTAGTACACTCAGAAGAAGCCTTGTTTTTACTGGCAACCTGTTATTACCGCTCAGGAAAGGCATATAAAGCATATAGACTCTTGAAAGGACACAGTTGTACTACACCGCAATGCAAATACCTGCTTGCAAAATGTTGTGTTGATCTCAGCAAGTAAGTTTTAAAATATTTTCTAGCTATTTTGTTTTTTAAAAATCTTTAAATTTGTATTTTAAAGGCTTGCAGAAGGGGAACAAATCTTATCTGGTGGAGTGTTTAATAAGCAGAAAAGCCATGATGATATTGTTACTGAGTTTGGTGATTCAGCTTGCTTTACTCTTTCATTGTTGGGACATGTATATTGGTAAGTAAGAATGATTCAAACTGTCAGAAAAGAGCTTATTTAATCTACTTGTTTCTCTCCACAGCAAGACAGATCGGCTTGCCAAAGGATCAGAATGTTACCAAAAGAGCCTTAGTTTAAATCCTTTCCTCTGGTCTCCCTTTGAATCATTATGTGAAATAGGTAGGTGGGTGGGGTTGAGAGGTGGGTGGGTTGAGACAAACTTTTTTTTTTTTTGTCTTCACAGGTGAAAAGCCAGATCCTGACCAAACATTTAAATTCACATCTTTACAGAACTTTAGCAACTGTCTGCCCAACTCTTGCACAACACAAGTACCTAATCATAGTTTATCTCACAGACAGCCTGAGACAGTTCTTACGGAAACACCCCAGGACACAATTGTAAGTGTCTTATATTCTAGTGTTCAAAATATGTGAATGACTTGGTAGAAATTTTCTGTTTCAGGAATTAAACAGATTGAATTTAGAATCTTCCAATTCAAAGTACTCCTTGAATACAGATTCCTCAGTGTCTTATATTGATTCAGCTGTAATTTCACCTGATACTGTCCCACTGGGAACAGGAACTTCCATATTATCTAAACAGGTTCAAAATAAACCAAAAACTGGTCGAAGTTTATTAGGAGGACCAGCAGCTCTTAGTCCATTAACCCCAAGGTAAGTCAAACAAGATACTTTCAAATGTGCTATTTTTGACACCTTGATTTCAACCTCTTCTCAGTTTTGGGATTTTGCCATTAGAAACCCCAAGTCCTGGAGATGGATCCTATTTACAAAACTACACTAATACACCTCCTGTAATTGATGTGCCATCCACCGGAGCCCCTTCAAAAAAGGTATTTTCCATGTAAAATGCAGTTTGGGAATTTTACAGTGCAGCCCATAATTCACAAACCTTAGACTTTTCGTGTTTTACAGTCTGTTGCCAGAATCGGCCAAACTGGAACAAAGTCTGTCTTCTCACAGAGTGGAAATAGCCGAGAGGTAACTCCAATTCTTGCACAAACACAAAGTTCTGGTCCACAAACAAGGTATTTATCATTGTAATTATTCAACTTTTCTTTATTAATGTCTTCCTTTATAATTTTTTTTTAGTACAACACCTCAGGTATTGAGCCCCACTATTACATCTCCCCCAAACGCACTGCCTCGAAGAAGTTCACGACTCTTTACTAGTGACAGCTCCACAACCAAGGTAATTTAAAGATTTCTGTATGTCACATTTACATAACAGGTGTGAAATTTCTTCCCTTTTACAGGAGAATAGCAAAAAATTAAAAATGAAGTTTCCACCTAAAATCCCAAACAGAAAAACAAAAAGTAAAACTAATAAAGGAGGAATAACTCAACCTAACATAAATGATAGCCTGGAAATTACAAAATTGGACTCTTCCATCATTTCAGAAGGGAAAATATCCACAATCACACCTCAGATTCAGGCCTTTAATCTACAAAAAGCAGCAGCAGGTCTGTTTTAAATGCTTAATATTATCTTTGTATTTCCTTTGTTTACTATGTTGTTTTCTCCTAGAAGGTTTGATGAGCCTTCTTCGTGAAATGGGGAAAGGTTATTTAGCTTTGTGTTCATACAACTGCAAAGAAGCTATAAATATTTTGAGCCATCTACCTTCTCACCACTACAATACTGGTTGGGTACTGTGCCAAATTGGAAGGGCCTATTTTGAACTTTCAGAGTACATGCAAGTAAGTATAGAAAATGGTTATATATGCCTTTCTTGTTTTCTCTTACTAGTTTTTTTTATTTCAGGCTGAAAGAATATTCTCAGAGGTTAGAAGGATTGAGAATTATAGAGTTGAAGGCATGGAGATCTACTCTACAACACTTTGGCATCTTCAAAAAGATGTTGCTCTTTCAGTTCTGTCAAAAGACTTAACAGACATGGATAAAAATTCGCCAGAGGTATGTTAACCAAAATACTTTGCTTATATAGTTTCTGTTTGGTTTTTGTTCCCATTTTTTTAAGGCCTGGTGTGCTGCAGGGAACTGTTTCAGTCTGCAACGGGAACATGATATTGCAATTAAATTCTTCCAGAGAGCTATCCAAGTTGATCCAAATTACGCTTATGCCTATACTCTATTAGGGCATGAGTTTGTCTTAACTGAAGAATTGGACAAAGCATTAGCTTGTTTTCGAAATGCTATCAGAGTCAATCCTAGACATTATAATGCATGGTAAGTGGTAATGAAGTACAAAGACAAAGTCGTTTTAAAATTATACTTTGTTTTATACTTTCAGGTATGGTTTAGGAATGATTTATTACAAGCAAGAAAAATTCAGCCTTGCAGAAATGCATTTCCAAAAAGCGCTTGATATCAACCCTCAAAGTTCAGTTTTACTTTGCCACATTGGAGTAGTAAGTAGCTTTCTAAACATTAATACTCTATTGGGAGTATTAACATGATCTTTATTTCTTACAGGTTCAACATGCACTGAAAAAATCAGAGAAGGCTTTGGATACCCTAAACAAAGCCATTGTCATTGATCCCAAGAACCCTCTATGCAAATTTCACAGAGCCTCAGTTTTATTTGCAAATGAAAAATATAAGGTAAGATAAATATCTTAAGGGTCTTCAGTGTTGCTACTTTAAGGTTTTTCTTTGCCTTTTTCAGTCTGCTTTACAAGAACTTGAAGAATTGAAACAAATTGTTCCCAAAGAATCCCTCGTTTACTTCTTAATAGGAAAGGTAAAGACTGGGGTCATGGTCCCAAACAGTGAATGAAAAATGTAGTGCTGCTGTTTATTTTTAGGTTTACAAGAAGTTAGGTCAAACGCACCTCGCCCTGATGAATTTCTCTTGGGCTATGGATTTAGATCCTAAAGGAGCCAATAACCAGATTAAAGAGGCAATTGATAAGCGTTATCTTCCAGATGATGAGGAGCCAATAACCCAAGAAGAACAGATCAGTAAGTATCATACATATGATTTTGAGTATTTAACTTACTGTGGACTTCTGTTTTATTTTTAAAGTGGGAACAGATGAATCCCAGGAGAGCAGCATGACAGATGCGGATGACACACAACTTCATGCAGCTGAAAGTGATGAATTTTAACTTCTGGAAATCAGACTTTTACAACTGGATGTGTGACTAGTGCTGACGTGTTTCTTGTCCCTCTGTATACTGAGTCTTTACTCTTGAGCTGGCGGTGTCATCGTCCGTCACTTATACCATGAGTGTGCCACTTTCATTGGACCCTGACTGTATACAGAATGAAAGGCAGTGCAATATTTAGCTGCTAACAAGACTGGCTCTTTTACCAGTATGAATGACAATTTATGGGGGGTAGGGTGGGGAACTTTCTTTTCTGTTTTTCTTTAATCTCCCTTTGTTGGAAAGTATCATGAAAGGAAGAGTTATGCTTTATCTTGAAGGAACCATTAGATATGGAAAATAGTGATGAACCAGAGTTTCTTGGTTGCTTTTTCAAAAATTTGTTTTTATTTGGTTCTGTTCCTGATAAACAGAGTAACTGACCTTCATTTCTAGGTTCTTCAAGAATGGTGTTTGCAAGTGCCAGATGGAACAATAAAAGACGTTGCCTATAACAGTGACTTGATTGCCAAGGAATGTAAATTACCTTAAACTTGCAGTATCTCCCATAAACAAATGTAATGGGCATATTGGGACTCGTATGTAGGAATCAAATATCCCTCCATACAGTGTACTCTTATTCTTGGCAAGAATGCTTTAATGTCTAACCAAGAATTTTAATTTATTCATCTTGCTTCAAAGTGTTGATCATTGTTGTCTTGGTATTGCAAACTTTAAAATTGTTTCTTACCATATTGCCTCTTCTCTTTGAGCTCTGTGGGATCACCTTTAACATTCAGAGATGATAGAGTGGTTCCCCACTGAGAAGCCAAAACAAGGCCCTTAATAACCCCTTAAGTTCACCATATGAATCAGAAGGAGAACACTAAAGTGGAGAGACTTTTAAGAGATCATGATAGTGAAAGCCTTAATATAATCAGAATTGTACCATAACCTTGAATCTATATTTGTTCAAAACATCCCTTTGACTTTTCTAAGTGTTTGCTTAAGCAGAGTGTAAGAATGTGTGGTTACCTTTGGTTGAGATCCTTTCCATTCTTTTTGACTCTCTGCTTCAGATTTTTTCAGTAGTGTGAGTCACCAAAACATTTACTAAGAGTAATTGGGTTTAGGATGTTGGAAATTTTTAGCTTGGGGGAAAAAACATTCTTATGAAGGAGATAGGTTCTCTTCTGAGTTTGTCATAATATAGATTGGTGTCTTTGGAAAATGGCCACAATTTTAAGAATTCAATTATGCATATAAAATGATAATTATTGGAATTCCACAGTAACAGATTTAAACAGTCTTAAATTGTTTATCTCCTTTACTGTAATGTATTGAAATTTTTAGAGAAATTTTAGTTGTTAACATTTTATTAAGTGCCAGTGTCAGAATATAACAAATTATAGTTTCTTATGAATGACAGGCCTACAGTTATTATTCTGGATTATTTGATGGAGGACAAACTTACCTGTATTTGTTAGTCAAGCTGTGAAAATAAGGTGGATTACAAAAGATGTGAAAAAAATTTTAGTCTGTAGACTCAGTAATTTTCTATAATTTACTGTTAATCTCATTTGAACATGGATTAGGTACAATTTATAAATTAATTCAAGTCAGGGTCTTTAGGTATCAGGTGCCAGAGAGATATTTAACAGATTTCCCTACCTAAATTTATGTATATGTACTGTCTAAAACAATACTTTTTTAAAAAAAAGGAACAGTTGGGAGAAAATAAATATAATGAAAAATTCCCAGAGGCTAGCACTTGGATTCTAACACGTATGCTATTGTATTATCCATTAGTTCTGTAATATTTAATTTTAGATTCTTTTATTTTTTTAATTGGCAAAGCACAAGGTGCTGTATAACAGTGTCATTTAGAGTTTTATAGAAAGCTTCAACCTGAGTTCTGCGTTATAAAGCCTGGAGAAAGCTAAGCTTAGAACATAACTTGCTGAAGTATAATTATCTTTTTGTAGCAGGAATTTATGTGCCAGAGGTGAGAGTCTTTCTGGTACTGATTTTTTGAGACCAAGGATAAAAGGATCGTTTTGTAAGACATGCCATGGCAATGGCTGGTTGGGGGACAGTTTCCGCCCAAGCTTGGCCTATTTTATTTTTCCTCATACCTACTTTCAAAGTCATTTAGGTATTTGAAGCCTTATTTCCCACGTAGTAACACTTTCTGGCTTTTGCAGTTTCTTTTTTTGTTTGGTTTTGTTTTTTGCATGGAATGGGGATCAAACAACCCGAAGAAGAACACATTTTGATCAAGCAAAATGTTTGCTTCAAATTTCAGAAGTTTATTTTACAGAAATTAAATTAAGTAGTTTGACATCCTTTTCTCTGTTTCACACATATATTAGGTTGGTGCATAAGTAATTGTGGTTTTTGCCATGACTTTTATGGCAAAACCTGCAATTACTTTTGCACCAACTTAATACATCTATATACATATATATATACGCGCACACACTTGTTCAGAAGTTATGTTGTGGCCTTGGATTTGTTTTTCCCCTTGGAAATGGTTCTTAACTCTGGGATTTTAGAAGGTTAGAATATTTTTTCAAGAGAACAGTGGTACTCAAAAGAATGAAAGGTGGTCCCTACATTTTCTGTATTCATCACTTAAAATTTTTAATTTTTCCGAGAACTACAAGTAACATTTGAACCATGCTGCTGTTGTACCTTAAACAAAAACTCAGTGATAACCAGTATTTAGTCTATTAAAAATGCTCTTTTTGAAGAAAAAAGTTTGGAAGTCTCTGATTAGCCAGAGTATAGTATGAGTCTTCACTGAGAAATATGGTGACCCATTTTCTTTGTGAAAACCTGGGAAAATGCAAGTGTGGGTATGAAGTGTGTGTTCTGTTTGCATTGAAACAATGTAATTTTGTGTCTTCTTTTTGCTTTAACTGACTTATTTCAGAAATTGTACAGTGTTGAGGGGGAAAGTCTTTTCTGTTAATATATTTGCAATTCATTAAAGGATATGGAAAATCCAAATAAGTTACTTTTGAAAGCAATTTATAATCAAGTTGTTAAAGCTATATGAAAGCTGTGCCATCTGTATTTTAATAAGAAGGCACAGAAAAACAGAGATACAGTTTTATGTTTCACAAAAAACTAGAGCAATGTTTATCTAATTTTTTAAAACTTACACTCTTAATATATTTATATTTTTAAACGGTCATACTCTTTTTTAGTATTATTTGGAATATCAAAATAAATACTATGACAAAAACAATGGTAATTTTTAGAATACCTTTTTTCAAACTA